TTAGTTTGGTGTGGGATAAGAAGCACACAGGTTATGGAGAAAATCATGAAAGATTCAACCCTTGATCCCAGCCTAGTGTGGATTTCAGGTAACAAGCAATACACAGTGACATAACAAATTCTTGGTTTTCATGACTGCAAGTGAGAGCCAAGTATCAAGTGAGAAATTCAGCTTCATTTGCAAGGCTTAGAGAGGCCAGGTGATTCTAGAAAAATGGGCCTTGTAATTCTCTTAAACCAGTAAAGAGCTTTAAGTGGTTATTAAATTGAAAGCTTTGTGTTCTTACTTATTTTGTATTTTATTTTATTTCTTTTGAGATGGAGTCTTGCTCCCATCTCAAAAGGCTGGAGTGCAGTGGCGTGAGCTTGGCTCACTGCAACCTCCATCTCCTGGGTTCAAGTGATTCTCCTGCCTCAGCCTCCCAAATAGCTGGGATTACAGGCACCCGCAACCACGCCTGGCTAGTTTTTGTATTTTTAGTAGAGACAGGGTTTCATCATGTTGGCCAGGCTGGTCTCGAACTCCTGACCTCAGGCAATCCACCCACCTCGGCCTCCCAAAGTGATGGCATTACAGGCGTGAGCCACTGCACCCGGCCCAAAAGCTTTGTGTTTTTAAAGATATTAGACATGTTTCTTGTTTTTAAAAGAAATCTTAACAATAATGTAGGAGAATAAGACAAACATTTTTCCAAAAAAGAGAAATTGTTGTGATTATTTTGTCTTATTGGAATGTCGGATACTATAGTCGGCTTCATTAATCATCAAGCATGCTATGGATTTTCCATTTTTATAGGATCTATATCTCAGTTAAGGTAATACTGGTAATTCTTGTACTCCATTTGAAGATGAAAAATATAGGCCAAAATCACAGACTTTGCACAGAAGCTGCATAATGAAGACAGCTCTGGAGGAACACATAGATACACACACACAGACACACATATATATAAAGTATATACACATATATTTTTTAAAGTTTATTTTTTACAGTTTTAAAAGTTTTAAAGCAAAACCCAGCCCTTCCCCTCTCCCAGAGTGGGCGGCCCCTCCCCTTTCTCTGAGTGGGCGGGGACAGCGGTTGCATGGGCAGCTTTCCTTATGATGCCACAGGTCCCTCTGGACATGCTGCTGCCTGGCCACGCCTCCTTTCCCTTTCATCTTTCTCACTGACCAATGGGCTTGGAGCCTTAAGGCCACGCCCCTATTCTGCGTTCCATTGGTGCCCTGGTTACGCCACCTGTGGCTCAGTTGCACAGCTGCCTGGTAGGTGACTGGAGGCATTGAGCAGTGCTCACTGGTATTTCGCTGATGTGGCCCCAACCCCGCCTCCCTCCCCACCCTGCGATGTCAGAAAAAACACAACAGGGGAAATTGGCCGCAGCCAAGAAAAAGGTAAAACACACCAGGTCATGGCCCCCAACCCACTCATGAGTGTTACCGCTCTTCTTTCCCACAGTTAAAAGCATATTGGCAGAGGAAGAGCCCTGGCATTCCAGCAGGAGCTAACAGGAAAAAGAAAGTCAATGGCAGTAGCCCTGACACAGCCACTTCTGGTGGTTACCACTCACCTGGGGATGTGAGTCTCGGCGGGCCAGGCTCCTGGGGACAAACATCTCCATGTGCACTCTCATCTCTTGCAGTCAGCAACAGGTATCTACGGGGAGGGCCGTGCATCCTCTACTACCCTGCAGGATCTGGAGGTAAGAGGCCCTGGGCCGAGGTGCAGTGACCCCCTCCAACTCCTTCTCTCTGCATGCACCTCAGAGCCAGTACCAAGAACTAGCAGTGGCCCTGGATTCAAGCTCCGCAATAATCAGTCAACTCACTGAAAACATCAATTCACTGGTAAGAGTCCAGTGGGGTCCCCTGATTACAGCCCAGGGCCCTTTTCCCCCTTTGCTTTGGGCAGGTTCGCACATCTAAGGAGGAGAAGAAGCATGAGATACATCTGGTACAGAAGCTTGGGAGGAGCTTGTTCAAACTCAAAAACCAGACGGGTAAGATGGGGCTGGCATGACCTGGCAGCTGGCAGAGGCCCTTATTCTCTGCTTGCTTTCTCAGCTGAACCCCTGGCCCCAGAGCCCCCAGCAGGGCCATCTAAGGTGGAGCAGCTACAAGATGAGACCAACCACCTAAGGAAGGAGCTAGAGAGTGTGGGAAGACAGCTCCAGGCTGAGGTGGAAAACAATCAGATGTTGAGTCTCCTGAACAGGAGACAGGAGGAGAGGCTACGTGAACAGGAGGAGAGGCTACATGAACAGGAGGGGAGGCTACATGAACAGGAGGAGAGGCTGTGTGAACAGGAGGAGAGGCTACGTGAACAGGAGGAGAGGCTGTGTGAACAGGAGGAGAGGCTACGTGAACAGGAGGAGAGGCTGTGTGAACAGGAGGAGAGGCTACATGAACAGGAGGAGAGGCTGTGTGAACAGGAGGAGAGGCTATGTGAACAGGAGGAGAGGCTGTGTGAACAGGAGAAGCTGCCAGGGCAGGAGAGGCTGCTGGAAGAGGTGGAGAAGCTGTTAGAACAGGAGAGGCGGCAGGAGGAGCAGGAGAGGCTGCTGGAGAGGGAGAGGCTGCTGGACGAGGTGGAGGAGCTCCTGGAGCAGGAGAGGCTTCGGCAACAGGATGAGAGGCTGTGGCAGCAGGAGACTCTGCGGGAGCTGGAGAGGCTGCGGGAGCTGGAGAGGCTGCGGGAGCTGGAGAGGATGCTGGAGCTGGGGTGGGAAGCCCTGTACGAGCAGCGGGCCGAGCCACGCAGCGGCTTCGAGGAGCTGGTGCGTTGCCCCACCTGGGGAGGCTGCCCTCTTGGGTGGCCACTGATTGCTTCTCTCTGTCCAGAACAACGAGAACAAGAGCACACTGCAGTTGGAGCAGCAAGTAAAGGAGCTGGAGAAGTCGGGTGAGCTGAAAGAGACTGTAACCTCCGACCCACACATGTCCTCATGCCCAGGGTCTTCCGGCAGGTGGAGCTGAAGAGCCAAGAGGCTCCGAGTCTGCAGCAGCAGCCAGACCAGTACCTGGAGCCCCAGTCCCACAAGGAGCTTGGATGTGCGGACAAGCAGGGTGGTGAGTAGAGCCCTCAGGCGGGGTGGGCAGGCAGCAGATCCAGCAGCTGCTTCCTCTAATGCAGGACTCCCCAGGAGCACCCAGGCTTGAGTGGAGAAGCTGTTGGTACAGGAGAGGCGGCAGGAGGAGCAGAAGAGGCTGCATGCCATTCTTTTCGGGCTGCGGAGAACAGGGAGCTAAACATCACCATCATCTAAGAGCGGGTCAAGAAATTGAAAAAAAAAAAAAAAACAAAACATTTAAGGGGTTAATATCCTACACAATTCATTTACTTCATTTGAATGTTAGAGCCACTTATGTTTATTTGTGTTTCTAATTTATAGTTTAAATTTATTTGTGTTTCTAATTTATAATTTAAATTTATTTGTGTTTCTAATTTATAGTTTAAATTTATTTGTGTTTCTAATTTATAATTTAAATTTATTTGTAAAAAGTTAAATGAGAGTGGGTCTTTCTCTCATGTTCACTCTGGCATCTTTTAGCATTTTTTTAATTTGATAATTATAGGACGTTAGCATGCATATCGAGTTTGCCCTTATGTGGTGGGAGTTCAAACACACAAAGACCCACTGTATGCACACAACTGTTCTTGCTGGTTTGGGATAGGCTGCCATGCTTTTTTAATGTTAGTACAGCCTGTATATTCATTACGGAATTCAGATAAAATTTCCTTATGTTCTGCTGTTATGTTTGATCGAATCCTAATCACAGTGAGCTCTTCATTAGCTCAATATGTGGTTTGCCCTCAAGTGCGCGGTCTATTACTTTGTAATATGCCACTGTGAGTACTGACATTTACAGTTGTTTAAAGGTGGAGCACTGGAAACAGCCTTTCCCCCTTTTTCTGTGTATTGGGGATGGGAGTAATAACATTTTGGGGAGGTTTTTAAATCTCCCAGAAGAGGAAAGTGGCCTGCTTTGGCAGGTGTGTGCAGGATAGAATATGTTTCATTTGTTCCGGTGCCAAGAATGAGCGCTGTACTACGGTAGTTCCCTTAGGATTTGTATGTGCTCTGGGCTCATGAAGATACTGCCTCATGAGCTGTGGCAGTTGTACTCTTTTTTGATGACCTGAAAAGGGATTATTTCTGAGGAATGAAAGGCTCCCATCATGACTGTGGATGTGGAAAACCTTTTCTAGCTGAGAGCATTTATATCTACAATACATTTTAAAGTCAGAGTTCATGTTCCCTGTTTTAATCACATGACTACATGTCCCAGTACACAAAAGGGCACTGGTTGGCGTTCTCCTTAATGTATTTAGTAAAGATCAGAAGAAATCCTTTAAGAGTTTAAATGCCCCTGGAACAGGCATATACAGGCTCTAGTCAAGAATGAATTCGAGTGAAGGAAAGCTGTGTGACACCTGGCATTCCTCTGTGTTCATGGAGCTTATTTGAGGCTAGAAGATGGATTTTACCATCTAGACCTCTCTGGCTAATAGCTAGTCTTCAACCATCTGACATAGGAATTTACTTCTTTTCCTTGAATGGAGAACACTTTAAAAATAATAACAAACATTATTATAAACTAATATATGTGAGAGTACTTAGTTGAAACAAAAAGGAGTTTTAGTAGACAGTATTATACTACATTTGAAAATCAAGGAGCAGTTTATGCAACGTAAAATGTTTACAAACTGCAGCGCAATCTACTGTTTGTGACTGTCAAAGTGTCATGAGGAAAGTGTCTATACAATCACAGAGTTATATTTCCTCACAAAGTTCTTTACGAAGAGTGAAATATGTTTTTATACCTCTCAGTTTCAGTTAGAGGCATATTTTGTGTAATATTTATGGCTTAAAATGGACTAAAGGTCCTGTTCTTGCCTTGTCTGAACTTGCCGCTTTTGCATTCTTTGAGTTCAGTTTAAAGACACTTACTTTAACTCCATTTTAAACCCTCGGGCTAGAAATCGTACCACTGTTAATTAGCCACGTTATTTGGTCTAACAGTTTTTGTTTATCATTCTGAAACTGAGCTTATCTAATACATTGATAAATTATTTCAAAGGTATTTTTATAGTTCAAATCGCTTCACTTTTACCCTGACACGTATAAATGACTAGGAATGACCTTCAGATAGCGTTTAGCAACTGTAACCAATCTGACAATAATGTGTTCATCAGGTACCTGTGGATTAAATCACATACTGGCATATTTAAGATGAATGTCAGTCTGAAAAATAAATATACTATATTAATTCAAATACGACTCTTTGTGTAGGTATTTTGTCATATGTTTAAGAAAAAGCTAAAGAGAATGGAAATCCTATGACAATAACTCAAGTCTTTCTTCAAAGTGCATGCAGTCTTTTGCAGTACCTCATTCAGCCAAGTATTTGTTCTCTACCTCATTCAGTATAAGGCAGCCTTTAATTTGCTTAGAAGGCAACATTAGAAGGTTAGAGTTCAGCAGGAACATAGAATTTTAAAATGTGACTTCAACTGAATAAATTTGAATTTCTGTAGGGAGTAAAGAATCAAAACACCTATTTAAAGACTGCAAAATATGATAATTATTTTTAAAGTAATTGATTAAACCTGGTAGGTTTTCCCAAAATGAAAAACAATCAGTTCTAAAACCAAAGCTGATTTTTAGAAAATGTGAAAATGTAAATCAACCCTATCCATAATAGATTCTCTAAAACTTTATCTTACAGTCACTTTCAAATAACTATTCAAAAATGTAACTGCTATATTAACGTCTTAAAATAATTTAAAACATTTTAAAATATGAATACTGTAGTTTAAAACAAAGAATCTAGGGGAAGGAAAAGTAGACAAAGAAATGCCAATTCCAGTCCAAAGCTGTATTTGCCAAGTTTTCTTAGAATGACTTTTACCGATTTATGAATTCTTATACACAGAATGCATAATGGAAATACTGATTTTTGTCTAAAGTGGCATTATTGACTGCTGCTGTGATGCTACTGTAATGTAATACATTATTAAATTGTTTCAAGGTGCTGTTTTGCCTAAAAATTTTGTGTGTCTTGAAA